AGTGTTCGAGACCAGCCTGGCAATATAGTGAAACCCGTGTCTCTAAAAGAGAGAGAATAAGGGACTTTGAGTCCTCTTTGGCCAAAAATATTTCAGTGAGGGTCTGTTTCATCCCTTCTCTCCCATCTCAGAGAAATGGAGGCTACTGCTAGTCTCACTTGCATCCTGGATTAGATTTCAGGACCTTTCCGCCAGTGATAAATGTGCAGCGCCTTAGCGGAACCTCAGCCAAAGCTATAAACTTCAACCGGCCACAAGAGTGTGCATGTGAGGTGACTGCATTTTTTTTCCCTGCCAAACCAGAATTAGCCGGTATAGGAATGAACGAGCATGAAGATTTGAAATTGCTCCGATTGGAAGGAAGCCCAGGTTAGGTTTGGGCACCTCCAAACGCACCCGTTTTAAAGCCACCTGGACTGAGGCGTCGAGCTTTCAGCTCCACCAAACGCTCACCTGGCCTGGCAGCGAGCGGCGGAAGAGCCCGGGAGCCCCTCACAGAGCGCACCGAGCCGGGCGGAGAGCTGAGCCGCAGGCACCCGCGTCTCCAGGATGATAGGCGACATTGCAACAAATCTCTACACCCAGCAGCTCAGGGGGCTCCAAGCAGAGCAGCAAGTTCGAGGATCCGGGCGTGGAGCCGAGTGAGGCCGCAGCCCAGCGGGCCTCGGGCGGTGAGTATCCGAGGCCGCGCGCGCCGCGGGCCTGGGGAATGGAGCGACGCCGGGGGCATCGGAGCCTAGGTTTCAGATGGCCGCTGCACCCCCAGGGACCCCCGGGAAGGGGCAGCCCCAGCCCAAGGCAGGCTCGGGAAAGGCTGCCCGGGCGGTGGAGGGCGAGACTGTGCCGGGGCAGGTGGTAGTGCCAAGGCCGCCGCGGGGGCTTGGGAGCTGCGGGCGGGCAGGGTAACCGGCGGTTCAGGGCAGACCGCCAGGCGGAGCTTGGGGACGCGCGCCTTGCTGCTCAAGCTGGCCGGGGCCCCGCGAGCGTCATCCTGGGCACCCCCGTCCGGCTGGAGAAGCGCGTTCTGCCCGGAGCCCAGCCTCGCTGCCCGGCTGCTCTCTAGGCCCGTTTGGGACTCGAACTGGACAGTGATGAGGCGCAGAGCGGGGGACCCGGGGCTGCGCCTAGGGACTTCGCGGGGTGCGGATGCCTCTCTGCACAGGCTGTGGTGCTGCAGCCGGCCCAGCTTCCCCGGTGGGCTGCTGGCTTCCGAACGCGCCGAGGGATGCGGGGTGCCCGAAGTGGGGATGTGGTCTCGGGGTGCCAAGGGAGCGGGAGCACCGAGCGCGGGTGGGGGCGGGCGCTCGAAGGGTGGGGCGCGAGGCCGGACCCCGCGGGCACGATCCCGCACCCAGGGCGCGCAGAGGCTGGGCCCCCTTAGCGCTTCCGATTGAGGCTCCTCAAGAGAGGCTGAAATGGGGTGAGAGACCGGGGACGGCCATTTCGGGGCTAAACGCTGCCAAGGCCATGACGATGTTTTAGGAGCTGAACTCTGCTTTCCAATTAAGCCATTTTCTTTCTGAGGAAAAGTTGATTCGGGCTCATTAACAAGGATGACTGAGGGCCATTATTGGGGCTTAGAGAGATTCTCCTTTGCCTTGTCTGGCTTCTTTGTTTGCATGTGCGTGCGTGTGCGGCTGTGTGTGTGTGTGTGAGAGAGAGAGAGAGAGAGAGAGAGAGAGAGAGAGAGAAGAGAGGGGAGAGAGGCAGTGTTGGGGGTGGGAGGAGGTAAAACAGGCTTGGGATCCTGCAGGCCTGGGTTCCGATTTGGTTTCCACAGCCTGCTAGTTTAACCTTTCTAAGCTTCATTGCTCCCATTTGATGGCTCAGATTCTTCCTCTGTAAAATGCGGACATTCATGCCAATTGGACTGGAGGAGAAGCCACCAAGCACAGTCCCTGACCCAGAGCGAAGCATGTATGTGTTGAGTCCTCCTAATTCGGTGTGAATTTTTCGGTTCTGTTTTTCTCCTATGCTGTCTGCACCAGCTCAGCTCAGCTCCGCTCCCCAGCCTTCTCCGCGGCAGCCTCTTCAGCCTGCTGGCCGCAAGTGCGCCCTCTAAAGGCCCCAAATGCCCTGTACACACCAGGTGAAGAGCGCGGAAGCGCCTGCAGAGCAGAATTAAAGGTGAAGCCCGCACTCACCTGCGTGGGATGCAGTTCCATGAAATTATTTGTTATATGTATTTCAGAAAAATCTTGGAAAATGTATACCAGTCATGAAGATATTGGGTATGATTTTGAAGATGGCCCCAAAGACAAAAAGACACTGAAGCCCCACCCAAACATTGATGGCGGATGGGCTTGGATGATGGTGCTCTCCTCTTTCTTTGTGCACATCCTCATCATGGGCTCCCAGATGGCCCTGGGTGTCCTCAACGTGGAATGGCTGGAAGAATTCCACCAGAGCCGCGGCCTGACCGCCTGGGTCAGCTCCCTCAGCATGGGCATCACCTTGATAGTGGGTATGTTCATGTGTGACCTGTCGTAAAACTGAGTGTCTTTTCTTCCCCCCGTCGGCCTGTACAGGCCTGGGCAGCGGGATGGCCTACCTGCCAGCGGTGGTCATGGTGGGCAGGTATTTCCAGAAGAGACGCGCCCTCGCCCAGGGCCTCAGCACCACGGGGACCGGATTCGGTACGTTCCTAATGACTGTGCTGCTGAAGTACCTGTGCGCAGAGTACGGCTGGAGGAATGCCATGTTGATCCAAGGTGCCGTTTCCCTAAACCTGTGTGTTTGTGGGGCGCTCATGAGGCCCCTCTCTCCTGGTAAAAACCCAAACGACCCAGGAGAGAAAGATGTGCGTGGCCTGCCAGCGCACTCCACAGAATCTGTGAAGTCAACTGGACAGCAGGGAAGAACAGAAGAGAAGGATGGTGGGCTCGGGAACGAGGAGACCCTCTGCGACCTGCAAGCCCAGGAGTGCCCCGATCAGGCCGGGCACAGGAAGAACATGTGTGCCCTCCGGATTCTGAAGACTGTCAGCTGGCTCACCATGAGAGTCAGGAAGGGCTTCGAGGACTGGTATTCGGGCTACTTTGGGACAGCCTCTCTATTTACAAATCGAATGTTTGTAGCCTTTATTTTCTGGGCTTTGTTTGCATACAGCAGCTTTGTCATCCCCTTCATTCACCTCCCAGAAATCGTCAATTTGTATAACTTATCGGAGCAAAACGACGTTTTCCCTCTGACGTCAATTATAGCAATAGTTCACATCTTTGGAAAAGTGATCCTGGGCGTCATAGCCGACTTGCCTTGCATTAGTGTTTGGAATGTCTTCCTGTTGGCCAACTTCACCCTTGTCCTCAGTATTTTTATTCTGCCGTTGATGCACACGTACGCTGGCCTGGCGGTCATCTGTGCGCTGATAGGGTTTTCCAGTGGTTATTTCTCCCTAATGCCCGTAGTGACTGAAGACTTGGTTGGCATTGAACACCTGGCCAATGCCTACGGCATCATCATCTGTGCTAATGGCATCTCTGCATTGCTGGGACCACCTTTTGCAGGTAAACTCTCTGAGGTTTTAAGAGCTCAGAGTTGACACTGAATATATTCTTTTTTGTTTTGTAGGGTGGATCTATGACATCACGCAAAAATATGATTTTTCCTTCTACATATGTGGTTTGCTTTACATGATAGGAATACTCTTTTTACTTATTCAGCCGTGCATTCGAATTATAGAACAATCCAGAAGAAAATACATGGATGGTGCACATGTTTAGTATCATGTAATGTTCCGTGTAGGTTTCATTGTAATACTCATGCCTACCTCGCATGGTTGCTGTGAGGCACCTATGACAGGACGTGGGAAAGCATTTTGTACGGTAACTGGCACTGTCATTTGTAAATGCCATTGTCACAGCCTCATTTGTAAGCAGCACTGCCTCTCTGTTTGGGGAGATGTAATGCTGGAAGATCTTAAGGACTACATACATTCTAGAGATGACAGTGTTGTTCAAAGACAGCCTAGTAAGTAATTGGTAGAAATGCCCTTATAAAAACCATTCTCTTGTCATCTACTGGGACTAGGGTTTTAAATACAGCTTTTAAAAACAAAAACAGGGAATAAAAGCTTTTCAACTCAACCACTTCTTTGTAAGACAAAACTGAAGTATCTGTGTGCTTCCAGAAAGCTTACAGATAAATGGGTTTCAAGCACAAGAATATGACTAGATTTCAGAAATTAATTATTACAGGGAGCTATTGATCTACTAGCATCAAACAAAGGCAAGCTCTAATTCCACAGGTAATACAATTTAGTGCAATTAAAGAAACACGGCTTGTATTTTTATGAGGGAATTCTGCAGCTAGGGATTGTGACTCCTAAATCCTCCTCTAAAAGAAGGCACTTGCCATTAATCCTAATTCAGTGCTATCCAGTTATAAATGGAATCTTGAGACAAAACCTTAACAAAGAAATAACAGTAATGATTTCCTTAGCAGAAGCCGTATTTGTACGCACAACATTAAATCAAGGGCTACAATTCAAGCACTTTTATTCGTATCATTGGCCTCTTAGATGATATAAGCATGAGGTGGGGCCTGTAATATTTTTTTCTGAGTTTCTTCTGCCCAAAAATATAATATAGAACTAATTGCTAACTGACAAATAAAGTTAATAGTTAAATCATCTCCAAGGAATGTTGCTAATCCAAAGTATAACACTATCAATTTGTGAGGATAATAAATGGAATGCCATTAGTGTAGATGTCTGTGCCACATCTGACACTGGAGTAGTGATAACAAATAGCCCATCTCTAGACTCTCGTGTTGTTATATAGACCATTCATTTGCCTGAGCGTGGCACAGTTTTAAAAATAGTTCTCTTGATTGATTTCATACAGAAGATGACTGTGATCCATGACATCTAATAATGCCCTTTCTTTATCTGAGATGTCTATTTTTCTAAGCCAAACGTTTTTCAGACTGCAGAATGTTCTTCCCAGATCATTTGAAATTTCTGGCTGCCTTACTTGTTTACAGATAGTTTAAGACTATTTAAATTTCTACTCACAATTTGATCATCACACACACACAAATCCTTGAATATCATTGCCAGTGTCTTAGGTCAAATTTACCTAAAGTGAATACAGCCCATTCTCAATTATCCTTCACAATTAGACGCAGGAATGCTACTAGGAATTGGAATCAAACAATGCCACCCCAAGCGTAATTTTAGCCAGCAGTTTCAGTTATACTCAACCATGCCCTTCTGAGCTGTTAACAAGTGATTCAATGGACAAGTTCTCTTTTTGTTCCATCTCCATTATTTCCTGCTCTAATGTATAGTGGGAGTGGTTGTGTAATGAAAGGACCACCAAAATAATAAAAGGCAGCTAATGGAAAGGAGAGACAAAAGCATGGTTAATATATATACTTAATATTACCTCCAATGACTCGGGAATTGCCTGTAAATTATTATAGACAATAGATTGCATGTCATACTCCATTTGGTTCAACACAACAACCTATGTGTTATCATTACAGCTTTGGCTGCTGTTAAAGAATCCAGCTCTCTATTTTGATAAAGATAATCTTAAAGCTGAGGCAATGCTCCCTCCTCTATCTCTCTCTGTGTAATTTACCATAGAATTAGGATGATTAGATTGAAACACATGTTGTATGTTTTAAAAACTACATTGCTTCATTACTTTCATTTTCCGACAACATCAAACTAACAAGAGGCAGTGTTAAATATTTTAAATGGTGCTATAGCCAATGTATTTGAATGCTTGCACTGCTGGTTGTGTATCATCAATATGAACTTTTTATCCAATGACTCAACTCTAATTACATCTAAGTTAGACTTGCTCACGTTCAGTTTGTACAGTTGTGTGTTGACTTACTATGTTTTGAAAGTGGTGACTTCTACCGAATGAGTGGAAGTTCCCATTGTCAAAAAAAATAAAGACCTGCTTGCAGTATTCATGTTGACAACAGAGTAAAAGAGAATACTGTAAAGAATTACTGCAAATATTTCCTGTTTATGTTATTTGCCGTTGTTTGAAGATATTATAAAGGGTTAATTGTATATTTATATCATGTGCTTTATCGTTTTCCCCTCATGTATCCAAGTAATTTTTATTTACATACAACTAAATAAATGTTGTCCTCTTTGAAGACGGTCAGTGAGTTTTTGTATAAAATTTCTA